TGAGTCCTGTTCTGATCCTGAGTCCTGTTTTGATCCTGAGTCCTGTCTTGATCCTGGTTCCTGCCCTGTTTCTGAGTCCTGTCCTGAGCCTGCCCTGATCCTGAGTCCTATTCTGATCCTGAGTATTTCCTGATCCTGGCTCTTATGAGATCCTGGGTTTCATCCTGTTCTACCCACGGGTGATAGCCCAGGATGGGGTCACCTGCTCTAGGGTGTCTCCATGCGTGGTCTCCCTGTGCCTTCTGTAAACTTCCCCTGAGACTTTCGGAGTCAAGTCAGCATCAGCATCAGCATAGAAGTGGGTTGAATAGGACCCCCTCATTCCTGTCCACCTGGAAACTCTGAATGTGATCTTATTTGGACACTGGGTCTTTGCAGATGTAATCAAGTTAAGATGAGGTTGTACTGGAGTAGGGTGGGCCCTGATCCAATGTCTGGTGTCCCTGTAAGAGAAAGGAGGGGAGGAGGTCAGACACAGACACTCAGTGGAGAAGCCCACTTGAGGATGGAGGCAGAGACGGGGGATGCAGCCACAAGCCAAGAATGTCTGGCCACCACCAGAAGCTGGAAGACGCAGAAAGGATCCTTCCCTGGAGCCTTCAGAGAGTGTGTGGCCCACGGAGAACTTGATCTTGAACTTCTGTCTGCCTGAACCGCGAGGCACCAATGTCCGCTTTAAGGCTCCCGTTGGGGGCCATTTGTTATGGCAGCCCCAGGAAATGAACACTGGTAGCAAAGATGAGCGCAGCATCAAAGCCAAGTCCCTGCTCCCGTTGCCCTTACTAACACAGAAGGACAGGGGCCTTGTCATTTTTCAGAGGACATGTGAGGGAAATCATGAACTAAAGAAAAAGTGCAAAACTATGTACACCACTGAGGTTATTTTAAGATTAAGCAAACAAACACAGTTTCCCTAAGGAAATGGCACAAACAGGAACCAGGAAATGACTGTGTGTCCAGCATCACACCTGATCCTGGGCAGGGATATAAAGGGCCCAGGCTCAGGGAGCTCCATACCTGCACACCTCCCTCTCACCTGCTCCTCTACCTGCTCCACCCTCAATCCACCAGAACCATGGGCTGCTGTGGCTGCTCTGGAGGCTGTGGCTCCGGCTGTGGGGGCTGTGGCTCTGGCTGTGGGGGCTGTGGGTCCAGCTGCTGTGTGCCCATCTGCTGCTGCAAGCCCGTGTGCTGCTGTGTGCCAGCCTGTTCCTGCACCAGCTGTGGCTCTTGTGGGGGCTCCAAGGGGTGCTGTGGCTCTTGTGGGGGCTCCAAAGGGGGCTGTGGCTCTTGTGGGGGCTCCAAGGGAGGCTGTGGCTCTTGTGGCTGCTCCCAGTGCAGTTGCTGCAAGCCCTGCTACTGTTCCTCAGGCTGTGGGTCATCCTGCTGCCAGTCCAGCTGCTGCAAGCCCTGCTGTTCCCAGGCCAGCTGCTGTGTCCCCATTTGCTGCCAGTGCAAAATCTGAGGCTCTGACTTTGGACCTCAGGTGAGTCCAGCATATCCACACCACCCAAGAAGTGACCAGTGCTGCATTTCAGTTCTGGCTGTCCCACAGCTCCAGGAGTTGTGTCCCCTGAATTTTGCAGAAGGTGATGACTCCAGGTTCTTGGCCTTTCC